TTGAATTCCAAAATTTCCCCTTCCCCTTTCTTCCTTTTACTCAGGTTCTGTTTCAAGCTGATTCCAGCCATTTGGGATTGCCGCCCACTGACAACTTAGTAGGGCTTTCATTATAAGCAGGCTTGAGATATCTGACCTTTCTCTCGACCTAAACACCTGGGGCTGGAAACATGGCGGGAGAGATTTACAGATTATACCTGGGGCAACGAACCAGAACGACATTAGAGGAGAAAAGAGGCCTGTCGTTTTTATTGGCTTCTGCACGTCTTCCTCCCCAGCTTCGGCCACTCTCCCCTTCGCACCCTCTCACCTGACAGAAGGGACTTTTCACTAGGACACTGCTGCCTCCGCTGTGCTGCTGTGCCAGGCCCAGGGAGGTGCCGGGGCTGGGGCCGGCCTTGGCACCCACCATCCTTGTCCCAGGGATTAGGCTTAGGTCCACCAGATGGAAGGCAGATGAGAGCAGCAGTTGCTTCTGTCCTCAGCCCATTGGACTGCCACTGTGTTGGGGCTGAGCACCCGGTCCCGGGCAGAATGGAGACGTCCGGAAGAGAACACTGACCTCCAGGTTGCGGTAAATGCAAATGCCCTGTGAAGGAGCTTTGTCCTTAGGGCCTCAACACTGCGGCCACTCAGGCTGTTCTCTCCAGATTAGGGGGCAGTTTGTCTATCTGGCCCCCTGTGGATTAGCATTCTTTATTGGTTTAGGATTAGACGTCATTCAGGTTGAACGGAGTTCCCTGAGGTGGGTGGGTGCGTGTTTATGTGTTGAGGGGACTATTCCTAGTTTATGAGGTGGTTAAGGATATCGGTGGGGTGGGCTGGAGCGGTGTCGGGTTAGGTCTGAGAGAAGGCCTCGCACAAAACACTGTACAAACCCGAAAGGAAGTCTGAGAGACGAACCGCCTTCCTCCCTGAAGCTTCTAGAACTGGAGCAGAAAGAAGGTGTGGCCCAGGGCCAGCCCCGCCTCCTCCCCGGGCGGAAGCTGTGTCAGTTGCCGGAAGTCGGCGTGAGGTGGGGCTTATGCGGCGGCGTGGTGAAATAGATATGGCGACCGAGGGGGATGTGGAGCTGGAGTTGGAGACTGAGACCAGTGGACCAGAGCGGCCTCCGGAGAAGCCACGGAAACATGACAGCGGTGCGGCGGACTTGGAGCGGGTCACCGACTATGCAGAGGAGAAGGAGATCCAGAGTTCCAATCTGGAGACGGTAAGGTTGGCCAAGAGCATGTCGGGGCGGGCCGGTGCAGTAACTAGACCTGCCTTTCCCATAGGCCATGTCTGTGATTGGAGACAGAAGGTCCCGGGAGCAGAAAGCCAAACAGGAGCGGTAAGTCTTCAGGGGCAGCCAACTTTAACAGTATGAGGACTAATATATTTAAATATTTTTGCAGGGAGAAAGAACTGGCAAAAGTCACTATCAAGAAGGAAGATCTGGAGCTAATAGTGAGTGGTAGTGCCTAACTAGTGTATGCGGAGGGAACCTATGTAACATGATTTTTTTCTGCAGATGACTGAGATGGAGATATCTCGAGCAGCAGCAGAACGCAGTTTGCGGGAACACATGGGCAACGTGGTAGAGGCGCTTATTGCCCTAACCAACTGATGCGTGCTTTCTCAAATATACCTACTGGATTAATTTATGGCAATAAAATTTTTTTTTGTCTTTTTCAGTTTTATCATCTTGGGTCAAGTAGAGTGTATACTATATCCTATGTTGTGGAGAATTTATATGTTGGAGACTAACTGAATTTAAGTGACCCATTAAAATCTAGCACACCTGTATGAAAAATCAGTGTAGAAGAATACCTCATGTGCAGATGCTAGGTGGCAGGCCAGTCTCATTCATCTGACTAGCTCTCAACAGTATTCAAGGTACATCTGGAGTCTCAGCAGAGTTACTGTACTCAAATGGCATGTGTCTCCAAGACAGCTTATGAATATCTAAAAGGCCAGCTACCTGCCTAGGAGCCACTATATATATAGATAGATGTAGGTTATGAACCCAGTTCATAGGCCACCTTGAGTTAGAATTTTGGTACCTACAACATGCTTGATTTTGAGTGATTAAAAAAAAATAATTTGGCTGGGTGCTGTGGCTCACACCTCTAATCCCAGCACTTTGGGAGGTCGAGGCAGGTAGATCACGAGGTCAGGAATTCAAGACCAGCCTGGCCAACATGTGAAACCCCGTCTCCACTGAAAATAGAAAAATTAGCTGGGCATGGTGGTGGGCGCCTATAATCCCAGCTATTCTGGAGGCTGAGGCAGGAATCGCTTGAAATTGGAAAGCAGAGGTTGCAGTGAGCTGAGATCACACTACTGTACTACTGTACTCCAGCCTGGGGGAAAGAGTGAAACTCCATCTCAAAAAAAAAAAAAAAAAAAAAAGCCCGGGCACAGTGGCTCACACCTGTAATCCCAGCACTTTGGGAGGCTGAGGCAGTCGGATCATGAGGTCAGGAGTTGAAGACAAGCCTGGCCAACATGGTGAAACCCTGTCTCTACTAAAAATACAAAAAAAATAAAATTAGCCAGGCGTGGTGGTGCATGCCTGTAGTCCCAGCTACTCAGGAGGCTGAAGCAGAAGAATTGCTTGAACCAGGGAGGCGGAAGTTGCAGTGAGCTGAGATTGTGCCACTGTACTCCAGCCTGGGTGACAGAGCGAGACTGTCTCAAAAACAAAACAACAAAAAAGAATTTAGGGGCCAGGCATGGTGGCTCATGCCTGTAATCCCAACACCTTGGGAAGCTGAGGCAAGACGATCACTTGAGCCCAGCAGTTTGAGACCAGCTTGGGCAACACAGTGAGATTTCGTCTCTACCGCGCTCCCCCCACCACCAAAAAAAGAATTTAGGTACCTGAGGGTTAGAACATGGTAAGACTAGAAGATATCAAAGGTTGGGCCAGGTGTGGTGACTCATGCCTGTAACCCCAGCACTTTGGGGAGGCTGGGCTGGGAGGACTGTGTCAGGTCAGGATTTCCAGACCAGCCTGGGCAACATAGCATGACCTTGTCTCTACTAAAATTAAAAAAAAAAAAAGCCAGGCATGGTGGCATGTGCCTGTCTGTGGTCCCAGATACTCTGGAGGCTGAGATGGATTTGCTTGAGCCTGGGAGGTTGAGGCTGCAGTGAGCTGAGATTGTGCTACTGCACTCCAGCCTGGGCGACAGAGCAAGACTGTCTCAAAACGAAAAAAACCTATGAAAGGTTTTGATTGGTATTCAAATTCTAAGCCATAATACATTCTACATGCCATTTCCTATCCTAGAGAGAAGGTAATTTTACTTTAAAGGTTAATCAGGGCCGGGCGTGGTGGCGCATGCCTATAATCCCAGCACTCTGGGAGGCCGAGGCAGGTGGATCACCTGGGATCAGGAGTTTGAGACGAGCCTGGCCAAAATGGTGAAACCCCATCTCTACTAAAAGTACAAAAAAAAATTAGCTGGGTGTGGTGGTGGACGCCTGTAATTCCAGCTACTAGGGAGGCTGAGGCAGGAGAATCTCTTGAACCCAGGAGGTTGCAGTGAGCAGAGATCGCGCCACTGCACTCCAGACTGGGCAACAAGAGTGAAACTCCATCTCAAAAAAAAAAAAAAAAAAAATCAGCTTGGACCAACTCACACATGTTGAACTAGTTTCCTCAACTATAAAACTGTGACGGCCCCAGCTAGGCACAGTGGCTCAACGCCTGTAATCTCAGCACTTTGGGAGGCTGAGGCGGGCGGATCGCGAAGTGAAGATCAAGACCATCCTGGCTAACATGGTGAAACCCCGTCTCTACTAAAAATACAAAAATTAGCCAGGCATGGTGGCAGGCGCCTGTAGTCCCAGCTACTCGGGAGGCTGAGGCACTCTAGCCTGGGCAACAGAGCCGTCTCTTTAAAACAAACAAACAAACAAAAAAAAAACCCTGCAACGGCCCCTGAGTCTGCTGTAAGGACACTCAAATGGCAATTACAGACATTTCTCCAAGAGTTTCAAGGCCTTACCCTCATTCTGACTCTAGGATAATTCTTAGATTGTATCCCACACAACAGTGACTTGTACCTGTGTTCATCTTTATGTATTTACCACCTCATAGTAATTATTTGCATTCATTTTTATCGTACGACACTAAACTATTTGATTCTTCCAGTGGGACATTTAAAGGATGTGAGAAGACCTTGGTCTTCTCAAAAACATCTGTATTTGGTCATGGAATAAATCCAGATGCTACCTAAAGCCAAGCTAGTACCTGAGCTTGTTTCTGAGAT